TTAACTTTTCTGTGCCTGCATTTCTCGGAATACCTTGGAAATTGGAAGTAATAATAGTATGTACCTCACAGGGTTGTTTAGAGGATTAAACCCGCAAATGCTTGTAAAGTGTTAATGTATTTAGTATATACTAAAATAGTTCCTAAGTATTTAGTAAAGTGCTTACTTAGATCTGTGCCTGAAAAGTGGAAAAATCTAAAATTGTTTGCTATTTGTTGTGTTTATTTTTTCACTGAAAATTCTGAGCTTCAATATTGTTTATTAATGTTATCTATCAGTGCCACAGGAAATCGGTAACCTCCAGCTCACACAAATTAGAAACACCTTCTGTGACTGATAATAATAGTTGCTACCAGATATGGAGCACTTCCTGTATGTCAGGGAACTTGCTCTCCTTAAATGTTAGCAACAACCTTAAGAGGAAGTTGCACTATCATAAGCCTCATTTTATACCTGAGGAGAACAGAGAGGTTAAGTAATTTCCTGGAGGTCACAGCCAGCAAATGGAGAAGGCGTACTTATTCATTTATTTACCATTTATTGAGTTCTTCCTGTGTCTCAGCAGGAGAGAAGCCCTGTAGGTGCAAAGGTAAACAGTCTAGGCCCCAGCCTACGGGAAGTTTCAGTTTGCAGAGAAGGGGCGGGGCGGGGGCGGGAATGACGAATAAATAGTTACCGTACCGTGTGGTAATAGCTGTAATAAAGTCTCACTCCGAAAAGTGCTGCCGGATCTCAGACCCTGGGACAAGAAAAGTACTGAGAGCTTAGGGCCCAAAGGAAAGACATCACAGTTATGGAATAAGCAGACGTCCTTTGACAAACGTGTGACAAACATATGACAAACATGTCCTGTAACGACAAACGTGTTACACCCCAAGGATTAAACAAAGCAGGGTTAAATGTGGAAGCTGAAGCTGCAAGTCAAGGGCCCGTCTGACAAGTCCGGCAGGGCCGGGAAAGGGGTTAAGGCGAGCAAGTGGGTGTGGCCCGTGCGTTGATTGGCAGGGGTGGGACCGGGCTTGTCACCCGCCCCGGCTACTCCAACCCCTGGGCGGGCGGGGGTACCGCCTGGGCAAGGGCCGGGGCGCCGGGCCGAGCCACCTCTTCCCCTCCCCCGCTTCCCTGTCGCGCTCCGCTGGCTGGACGCGCTGGAGGAGTGGAGCAGCACCCGGCCGGCCCTGGGGGCTGACAGTCGGCAAAGTTTGGCCCGAAGAGGAAGTGGTCTCAAACCCCGGCAGGTGGCGACCAGGCCAGACCAGGGGCGCTCGCTGCCTGCGGGCGGGCTGTAGGCGAGGGCGCGCCCCAGTGCCGAGACCCGGGGCTTCAGGAGCCGGCCCCGGGAGAGAAGAGTGCGGCGGCGGACGGAGAAAACAACTCCAAAGTTGGCGAAAGGCACCGCCCCTACTCCCGGGCTGCCGCCGCCTCCCCGCCCCCAGCCCTGGCATCCAGAGTACGGGTCGAGCCCGGGCCATGGAGCCCCCCTGGGGAGGCGGCACCAGGGAGCCTGGGCGCCCGGGGCTCCGCCGCGACCCCATCGGGTAGACCACAGAAGCTCCGGGACCCTTCCGGCACCTCTGGACAGCCCAGGATGCTGTTGGCCACCCTCCTCCTCCTCCTCCTTGGTAAGAACCGAAACGATACCAACCCCCAGCCTCACGCTCCTGCCCTTTCTCGTTCCTCCTCTAGGAGGCGCTCTGGCCCATCCAGACCGGATTATTTTTCCAAATCATGGTGAGTTGAGGGAACCTCTGGGGCTCCGTGGGCTACTACCCGTGTCCTACCTTCCTCTCTCCAGCTTGTGAGGACCCCCCAGCAGTGCTCTTAGAAGTGCAGGGCACCTTACAGAGGCCCCTGGTCCGGGACAGCCGCACCTCCCCTGCCAACTGCACCTGGCTCATCCTGGGCAGCAAGGAACAGACTGTCACCATCAGGTGAGAAGCAGAACAAGAGCAAGAACCCATTCATCTCATGTCCTGCTCTCCTCTACTCCCATAGGTTCCAGAAGCTACACCTGGCCTGTGGCTCAGAGCGCTTAACCCTACGCTCCCCTCTCCAGCCACTGATCTCCCTGTGTGAGGCACCTCCCAGCCCTCTGCAGCTGCCCGGGGGCAACGTCACCATCACTTACAGCTATGCTGGGGCCAGAGCACCCATGGGCCAGGGCTTCCTGCTCTCCTACAGCCAAGGTAGGCTGGACAGGGATGTCTGAGGAGCAGGCGGGAGGATCCTGAGGGTTCTGGTGCTTCACAGCCCCTCTCCATGGTGCCTCTGCAGATTGGCTGATGTGCCTGCAGGAAGAGTTTCAGTGCCTGAACCACCGCTGTGTATCTGCTGTCCAGCGCTGTGATGGGGTTGATGCCTGTGGCGATGGCTCTGATGAAGCAGGTTGCAGCTCAGACCCCTTCCCTGGCCTGACCCCAAGACCCGTCCCCTCCCTGCCTTGCAATGTCACCTTGGAGGACTTCTATGGGGTCTTCTCCTCTCCTGGATATACACACCTAGCCTCAGTCTCCCACCCCCAGTCCTGCCATTGGCTGCTGGACCCCCATGATGGCCGGCGGCTGGCCGTGCGCTTCACAGCCCTGGACTTGGGCTTTGGAGATGCAGTGCATGTGTATGACGGCCCTGGGCCCCCTGAGAGCTCCCGACTACTGCGTAGTCTCACCCACTTCAGCAATGGCAAGGCTGTCACTGTGGAGACACTGTCTGGCCAGGCTGTTGTGTCCTACCACACAGTTGCTTGGAGCAATGGTCGTGGCTTCAATGCCACCTACCATGTGCGGGGCTATTGCTTGCCTTGGGACAGACCCTGTGGCTTAGGCTCTGGCCTGGGAGCTGGCGAAGGCCTAGGTGAGCGCTGCTACAGTGAGGCACAGCGCTGTGACGGCTCATGGGACTGTGCTGACGGCACAGATGAGGAGGACTGCCCAGGCTGCCCACCTGGACACTTCCCCTGTGGGGCTGCTGGCACCTCTGGTGCCACAGCCTGCTACCTGCCTGCTGACCGCTGCAACTACCAGACTTTCTGTGCTGATGGAGCAGATGAGAGACGCTGTCGGCATTGCCAGCCTGGCAATTTCCGATGCCGGGACGAGAAGTGCGTGTATGAGACGTGGGTGTGCGATGGGCAGCCAGACTGTGCGGACGGCAGTGATGAGTGGGACTGCTCCTATGTTCTGCCCCGCAAGGTCATTACAGCTGCAGTCATTGGCAGCCTAGTGTGCGGCCTGCTCCTGGTCATCGCCCTGGGCTGCACCTGCAAGCTCTATGCCATTCGCACCCAGGAGTACAGGTCAGTGGGAGTGGGGCTGGCAGTAGAAGAGTACCAGTGACTGAGCAGTCCTCATTCCTTCTAGCATCTTTGCCCCCCTCTCCCGGATGGAGGCTGAGATTGTGCAGCAGCAGGCACCCCCTTCCTACGGGCAGCTCATTGCCCAGGGTGCCATCCCACCTGTAGAAGACTTTCCTACAGAGAATCCTAATGATGTAAGTCACTCCCCACAACCCTAGCACCTCCTTCTGACTCTGAGGCCTCCTCATTTCCTTGCAGAACTCAGTGCTGGGCAACCTGCGTTCTCTGCTACAGATCTTACGCCAGGATATGACTCCAGGAGGTGGCCCAGGTGCCCGCCGTCGTCAGCGGGGCCGCTTGATGCGACGCCTGGTACGCCGTCTCCGCCGCTGGGGCTTGCTCCCTCGAACCAACACCCCGGCTCGGGCCTCTGAGGCCAGATCCCAGGTCACACCTTCTGCTGCTCCCCTTGAGGCCCTAGATGGTGGCACAGGTCCAGCCCGTGAGGGCGGGGCAGTGGGTGGGCAAGATGGGGAGCAGGCACCCCCACTGCCCATCAAGGCTCCCCTCCCATCTGCTAGCACGTCTCCAGCCCCCACTACTGTCCCTGAAGCCCCAGGGCCACTGCCCTCACTGCCCCTAGAGCCATCACTATTGTCTGGAGTGGTGCAGGCCCTGCGAGGCCGCCTGTTGCCCAGCCTGGGGCCCCCAGGACCAACCCGGAGCCCCCCTGGACCCCACACAGCAGTCCTGGCCCTGGAAGATGAGGACGATGTGCTACTGGTGCCACTGGCTGAGCCGGGGGTGTGGGTAGCTGAGGCAGAGGATGAGCCACTGCTTACCTGAGGGGACCTGGGGGCTCTACTGAGGCCTCTCCCCTGGGGGCTCTACTCATAGTGGCACAACCTTTTAGAGGTGGGTCAGCCTCCCCTCCACCACTTCCTTCCCTGTCCCTGGATTTCAGGGACTTGGTGGGCCTCCCGTTGACCCTATGTAGCTGCTATAAAGTTAAGTGTCCCTCAGGCAGGGAGAGGGCTCACAGAGTCTCCTCTGTACGTGGCCATGGCCAGACACCCCAGTCCCTTCACCACCACCTGCTCCCCACGCCACCACCATTTGGGTGGCTGTTTTTAAAAAGTAAAGTTCTTAGAGGATCATAGGTCTGGACACTCCATCCTTGCCAAACCTCTACCCAAAAGTGGCCTTAAGCACCGGAATGCCAATTAACTAGAGACCCTCCAGCCCCCAAGGGGAGGATTTGGGCAGAACCTGAGGTTTTGCCATCCACAATCCCTCCTACAGGGCCTGGCTCACAAAAAGAGTGCAACAAATGCTTCTATTCCATAGCTACGGCATTGCTCAGTAAGTTGAGGTCAAAAATAAAGGAATCATACATCTCAAAATTTTGCAAATTAGCTGCGAGCCTGAGCCCCGCCTCTGCCCATCTCAGTCTATGCTCACCTCATCCCACTCCTCCCTGTGGAGCCCTTTGCTTGGCCCTCTACCTCCTGCCCTCTTCCTGTTCATCTCCCAACCACTGCACTCTTGATTTTTATACCACACAGAAGGTAAGAAAATTCTAGGAACCCTAAGGATCAATCCTCTCCATTTTCACTCAAATGCCTGGGGCCCAGCTCTGCAATGACTGACTCCAGGGCCTCTTTCCTCACTGCCAGCATAGAAGTCAGGGGAGCCAGCTGGGCCCTGCGGTCAGGAAGGTTCTCATTTTTGGAGCATACCCTGAGCCCAGATCATAGGAGCAGCTGTCCCTGGTGGGACACAGGAGTCATGACTCCTACCCTCCACCCTCCACACCCACCAGGCATTTAGCAGTCTGTCCTATGCAAGACAGATGAATTCTCAGCCAGGATACCTCAAGGCAGGCAAAGGTGAGTGGAGGGAGAATTCACAAACATTCAGGGTGTGTGGTGCTGGCATCACCATGGCCAAATCCAAGAGGTCTTCCTGGAAGAGGGCCCAAACTGGAACCAAAAGAATGCTGTCAGCAGTTGGAATAGAGCTGTGAATTCTAGACAGGGGGAGTGTCCCCAGAACAAGCAAACGGAGGAGACAAGAGGGCAAGGGTTATAGGAAAGACCCTGGGCCTGAGAGCACAAGCAGCGGCCAGAGCTGCAGCGCTGGGGTGGGTGATGGAGGGAATGATTCGCAAGCAGTGTTGGAACCCAGCCCCTAGTGAGCAAAGTGACAGAAGCTGCCCCAGAGTTTGGAAGGAAGATCGAGGCAGAAGATGTAGAAGGAAGCTGTGGGGGTGGGAGTGATGCCTCAGGAACAAAACTGAGGAATTCCCTAACGGACCCAGTCCCTGGGGAAAGAGGCTCCCCTCAGGCTCTCCTTGTCTAGCCCCACACCTGGCAGAGCCTGTCACCCAGCCTAGCCCCACGCCTGGCAGAGCCCATCACCCAGCCTAGCCCCACACCTGGTGGAGAGGCCCTGTTGATTACACCCTGTCAGCCTCCTCAAACCCAGCACTAATTGCACAATTTTCCTCTCTTCTAGTGAGCAAGAGCCTGAGGAAGTAGCAGAGAGGGGTGTGGGCCCATGTGCAGTTCTGGGACCCTGGCACCTTGGCTCAGGGAAGACCCGAGCTCCTTTCACTGCAGACCCTCTCCAGAGACTGGGGAGAGGGCTCTGGAGAACCTGGTTCTTGCTTACTGTTCTCCCTTTGGGCCCTCCTTCCCAAACGCAAACAATCCAGGATCCACTCAGCGTCAGGCCCAATGGAAATAGTGAAGCAGTGATTTTCCCTCCCCTGCCTCTCCATAGCCTGGTCTTTTGCCCTCTCCTTTGCTCTTCTCTTCCCCCATAGCCACCTCAAATACCTGCAGCCTGATATCTTCATCCCTTCATCCAGACCTTTTCTCTCCTAGTGGTATTGCAAACTGAAAGTGGACAAAGACTTAAGGTAAACCTGCTCCTCATGGTGGAATGCTTCCAAATGCTGGAAGGAGGACTTTAGGGCAGAGTTCACTAAGGAGGCTTGTGCTTATAGATCAGTGGGCCTGAAAGAAGTTTCTCTAGGTTCTGGTTGTGTGCTGTACGAGGTGTAGGTAGTAATAATACTCTTGTCAGCCACAGTGAAGCCCCAAGCTAGCCGGGATAGGGGACTGACCTTGTACAGGCAGCATGGAGAAACTAAGACAGAGTGTCCTGCCCAAGTGATGGCACTGGGGAGCAGTCACTCAGGTTTATTTCCACCAGGGCCCAAGAAAAAAAGAAATGAGGCAACCTAAAATTCCATCAAGATAGATACCAATATCCAAGGTGCTTGGTCTTAGCGGTGTGGGACCCACGTTAAGGCTCTTGGTGGGAAGGTGGGAGGTGTTTTCAGCATGAGATAGGGTTCAGGCTGTGAATCAGAGTCTAGAGCCTAAGATAAAAGAAGATACCAGGGCTGGGCCACGGTGGCTTTCGCCTGTAATCCTAGCACTTTGGGAGGCCAAGGCAGGCAGACTGCCTGAGCTCAGGAGTTCGAGACTAGCCTGAGCAACACGGTGAAACCCTGTCTCTACTAAAATACAAAAAAGTAGCCAGGTGTGGCGGCATGCACCTGTAGTCCCAGCTACTCGAGAGGCTGAGGCAGGAGAATTGCTTGAACCCGGGAGGCGGAGGTTGCAGTGAGTGGAGATCGCGCCACTGCACTCTAGCCTGGGTGACAGAGCGAGACTCCTTCTCCAAAAAAAAAGAAAAGAAGATACCAGAACTCAGTCCTTAAGAAACAAAATTCTGCCAGGCGCAGTAGCTCACACCTGTAATCCCAGCACTTTGGAGGGGCCAAGGCAGGCGGATCGCTTGAGGCCAAGAGTTCAAGAACAGCCTGGGCAACATGATGAAACCCTGTCTCTACCAAAAATACTAAAAATTAGCCAGTCTCACAACCTGGTCTCAAAATAAATAAATAGATTTAAAAAAAAAATCATGGGCCTGAACCAAGCTCCAGACCTCACTAGGAGGGGAGAAGGACCCCCCAGCCACACAGCCCAAGGCTGCAGAAGCACCTAGGTGGTTAGAGAGTGAGTGCCTGGATGGGGCGCAGTGGCTCACACCTGTAATCCCAGCACTTTGGGAGGCCGAGGCAGGCGGATCACGAGGTCAAGAGATCAAGACCATCCTGGCCAACATGGTGACACCGTGTCTCTACTAAAAATACAAAAATAAGCTGGGCATGGTGGTGCGTGCCTGTAGTCCCATCTACTCGGGAGGCTGAAGCAGGAGAATCACTTGAACCTGGGAGGCAAAGGTTGCAGTGAGCTGAGATCGCGCCACTGCACTCCAGCCTGGCAACAGAGCGAGACAAGACTCCATCTCAAAAAAAAAAGTGAGTGCCCGATGATGCCAGATTCTTCATCACCTGAAGTGAACCCACACAACAGGGCTGGGCCATGGGCATCATAAACCCCATTTTGCAAGCTCAGGAGGAGCTTTAGGGAAATCAGAAGACTGGCCCAGTCTCTACCAAGTGGTGGATTTAGAGCCGGCATGGCTTCGTTCCAAATCTCACCCTTGTCCCACCATTCCATGGGACCTCCCATTCCTGAGGGAGCCTGGATACGGGCAAGTGCACAACCCGGGAGGTTGAGGTTACAGTGAGCCATGATCGCACCACTGCAGTCCAGCCCGAGCAATAGGGTGAGACCCTCCCTCTGAAAAAAATAAAAATACTCATTTTGGAAGGAAGTCATTCTAAAATGTTACACTTGTCTTCAGCATATCTGCAATATAATAATTTTCTGCATAACTGAGGATCATTCACAGAAACCAATGGCTTTTCTCCAGCAGTGTCTTCTGAAGTTGTAACAGTAGGGGCACGGGGAGCTATTTGCTTTTATGCTAAATGACCTTAGACCACTTATAAAATGCATATGAGTGCTTTAAATGTTATTTTGTGTGTGTGTGGTGTTGCCTCCCTGACTACAAGGGGTCACTTGCTACTCTAAATGTGTTTCTAATCTACTAGTACAGGAACACACATGGACACGTTAAAATTGTGAATAAAAGTAAGTAAAAAGTAAAAGTAAGTAGGCCATGACTGAGGACTGGAGAATC